ATAGATTTCATTTGACTAGTTCTCCCAGTTTCCAGAAAAGTCAAGGGTAGAATGTTAAAAGGCAACTCAGAGGAGGTGAATCTGTTAGGGCCTACGGTAATGCAATCCTGGTTTGTGGAATTCTGCAGGCTAGTGTGGGTAGGTTACAATTTTTTGGGGGAGTTGTTTTTTACTTTGTTTGAAAACTCACTTCTTCCCGCTGAGCTTTTGATTAGGAGCTGAAGTTGAATCAGTTTGAAATTGTATTCTGGACCGGATGCGGTGGTTCATGCCTGTAATCCCAGCGCTTTGGGAGGCCGAGGTGGGTGGATTGCTTCAGCCCAGGAGTTTGAGATCAGCCTGGACAAAATGGCAGAAACCTCATCTCTACAAAAAATACAAAATTTAGCCGGGCATGATGTTGTGAGTCTGTAGTCTCAGCTACTCAGGAGGCTGAGGTGTGAGGATCGCTTGAGCCCGGGAGGCAGAGGTTGCAGTGAGCCGAGATGCCACTGCACTCCAGCCTGGGCGACAGAGCCAGACTCTGTCTCAAAAAAAAAAAAAAAAAAAAAAAAAAGAAAAGAAAAGAAAAGAAATTGTATTCTGAATACAACTTCTAAAACACTATATTTACTTGCATTATATTAAACTGGTTTTATCCTGACCACAATTGCAGGTGGAAGATACCACTATTGTTCTATTTTTCTGGTAAGTAGAGTGAGCCATGTCTTGCCCAGGGTTACAGAGCTTGGAAAAGACGCCTCCTAAAAATCTGTAGGACCACCTTTGGTTTTCTTCCAGATTTTTTTTTGTCATCTCTTTTCCTCCACCCATTTCCCATCTGTCTAGCCATTCTTGCTCCGCTGGGCTTTTTCGCGAGCCTCTCCCCAGCTGCAGCCCCGCCCATCTCCTGGGGCGTGACCACCTGTCCAGGCCCCGCCCCCGTCCAACCGGCGGAGACCCGCCCCCTTTCCCGGACACCGGGCTCAGCGCCCGAGCGTGCGCGCGCGTCCTCGCTCGTCGCCCGGCTCGGCGTCGGGAGCGCGCTCTGTGTGGCCGCTGCCGCCATGTTGTTGTGGTTGTGAGAAGGCGGCGGCGGCGGCGGAGTAGCAGCCGGACGAGACGTCCCAGCGGCTCAGGCGCTGCCCAGCGCCGGCCCTGGCAGGGAGCCTGGTGGGGTGGCGGAGGGGGAGACTGTGCCGTGGAGGGCCTCGCCATGTCCTGCTGCCCGGTAAGAACCCCATCCCCGTCCTCCGTCTCCTCTCATTATAAAATAACTGTTTTTTCTTTTGCAGACTTCCTTGTGAAACCTCCTAGTAGAAAAAGTTCTTGGGACAAACTTCATTTGGTAAGTTTGTTTCTCCCCTCCTGCCACCCCCGTTCTTCTTCCCCCTCTTCCCCCCCACCCCCAGACTTCACCATAAGGGAAAGAAGAGAGCCTTGTTGGACACTGAAGAAGGGACGGGGATTTCTCCTCCTAATCTGGGCCTCTTGTCATGGTAAGTACAAGGAAATAAGAGTAAAAAAAAAATGAAATTATTTTAAGGTTTTGGACTTTTCCAGGATGAAGAGACTCGGCACAGCCTTGAGTGCATCCAGGCCAATCAGATCTTTCCCAGGAAGCAGCTGATCCGGGAGGATGAGAATCTTCAGGTAATTATAGGCCACTTTTAAATGTAAAATATCAGAACTCTGAAGGGTTTCTTTCATTTCGAAGGTTCCTTTCCTTGAACTTCATGGAGAGAGCACAGAGTTTGTGGGCCGTGCCGAGGATGCCATCATTGCCCTTTCCAATTACAGACTTCACATCAAGTTCAAGGAGTCTCTTGTTAATGTAAGTGATTACCAGCTGTTCTCCCTCTAAGGACTAAGAGGACTTCATTTTTTTAAAATTGCAGGTTCCATTACAGCTTATAGAAAGTGTTGAATGCCGAGATATATTTCAGCTTCATTTGACTTGCAAAGACTGCAAAGTTATCAGGTATGTGGTATGGTATGTTTGTGTTGCTGTTTATTACATCCATACTTGTTTGGCTTTACAAAAGGTGTCAGTTTTCAACCTTTGAGCAGTGTCAAGAGTGGCTGAAGAGACTGAACAACGCAATCCGACCACCTGCTAAAATAGAAGATCTCTTCTCATTTGCATACCATGCTTGGTGCATGGAGGTCTATGCCAGTGAAAAAGAGCAACATGGAGACCTGTGCAGACCAGGTACGCCTTTCTGAAATGTGCAAATGGCCAGGCTTCCTTTCTGCTGTTTATCTTTGGCCTCTAGGGGAGCATGTAACTTCAAGGTTTAAAAACGAGGTGGAGAGGATGGGTTTTGATATGAACAACGCCTGGAGGATTTCCAACATCAATGAGAAGTACAAGTGAGTTATATGGGTCCCTGTGGACTGTTTCATTGACTCTCCCCACTTCTCATCTTCTCTTTAGATTATGTGGTAGCTATCCTCAAGAGCTCATAGTGCCTGCCTGGATCACTGACAAAGAACTGGAAAGTGTATCAAGTTTCAGGTCCTGGAAGCGCATCCCTGCCGTCATCTACAGGTAAGTTAAACTGGACCAGTCCCAGCTTGGGCGGTACAGTTGTTGTCTCTTGTTCCTCACACAGGCACCAGAGCAATGGAGCTGTCATTGCCCGCTGTGGACAGCCAGAGGTTAGCTGGTGGGGCTGGCGAAATGCAGATGATGAGCATCTGGTACAGTCAGTAGCCAAAGCTTGTGCCTCTGACTCCCGATCGAGTGGCAGCAAGCTGTCAACTAGGAACACTTCTCGAGACTTTCCCAATGGGGGAGACCTTTCTGACGTGGAGTTCGGTAAGGTGCTCCCTGGACCCATGGCAATGATTATTTAGTATGCCCTCTCCCTCTGTGTCCCTAGATTCTTCTCTGTCAAATGCTTCAGGAGCAGAGAGTTTAGCCATCCAACCGCAGAAGCTTTTGATCTTGGATGCACGCTCCTATGCAGCTGCTGTGGCAAACCGAGCCAAAGGAGGAGGCTGCGAATGCCCAGGTGAGGTGTATGGTGCTTTGTTCCCCATACTTATTTGTGTTCTCTTTATTGTTACTCTCTCCAGAGTATTACCCAAACTGTGAAGTTGTGTTTATGGGGATGGCAAACATTCATTCTATTCGGAGGAGTTTTCAGTCTCTGCGGTTGCTGTGCACTCAGATGCCAGATCCGGGAAAGTAAGTCCTTGGCCTTGGCTTTCATTTTGCATCAGCATTTTCTAATCCTCTCCTGTTTTTATAGTTGGCTATCAGCTCTTGAAAGCACAAAATGGCTCCATCACTTGTCTGTGCTTCTGAAATCAGCGCTTCTGGTAGTGCATGCTGTGGATCAGGATCAGCGGCCGGTGCTAGTACACTGCTCAGATGGCTGGGACCGCACCCCCCAGATTGTGGCATTGGCTAAGCTCTTGCTGGACCCTTATTACCGAACCATAGAGGTGAGCCCATCCAAATGGGAGGGGTTGGTACTACAAATGGTCTCTCCTGGATGCTTCCCTGCAGGGTTTCCAGGTCCTCGTGGAAATGGAGTGGCTGGATTTTGGCCATAAATTTGCTGACCGGTGTGGTCATGGGGAGAACTCGGATGATCTGAATGAACGTTGCCCAGTGTTTCTGCAGTGGCTTGACTGTGTTCATCAGCTTCAGAGGCAATTTCCTTGCTCTTTTGAGTTCAATGAAGCATTCCTTGTAAGTTTCTTCATTTTGGGGACTTTCTCAATTGCTTAATTTGTGCTTCATTGGACTTCCATAGGTGAAACTGGTGCAGCATACCTATTCCTGCCTGTTTGGAACATTCCTGTGCAACAACGCCAAGGAGAGAGGGGAAAAGCATACTCAGGAACGGACATGTTCCGTGTGGTCACTTCTTCGGGCAGGCAACAAGGCTTTCAAAAACCTACTGTATTCCTCTCAGTCAGAAGCCGTATGTATCCTTCAGCCTTTCCACTGTGGTCAATATTTAAACCTGTGTCCTCCCCCCTCCTCAGGTGCTGTACCCTGTGTGCCATGTGCGTAACCTGATGCTGTGGAGTGCAGTGTACCTGCCCTGCCCATCCCCAACCACCCCTGTGGACGACAGCTGTGCACCATACCCAGCCCCAGGCACCAGCCCTGATGATCCCCCCCTGAGCCGGTGAGCCCAGGGTGATGCCACAGGCCTGACAGATTTTCATTTCCCCCAAATTCCTTTCCTTTAGGCTACCAAAGACTAGATCATACGACAATCTGACCACAGCCTGTGACAACACAGTGCCTCTGGCCAGCCGGCGCTGCAGCGACCCCAGCCTGAACGAGAAGTGGCAGGAGCACCGGCGCTCACTAGAGCTGAGCAGCCTGGCTGGCCCTGGAGAGGATCCCCTTTCTGCCGACAGCCTAGGGAAGCCCACCAGAGTGCCGGGGGGTGCCGAGCTTTCTGTTGCAGCCGGAGTAGCTGAGGGGCAGATGGAGAACATCTTGCAGGAGGCCACCAAAGAGGAGAGTGGAGTAGAGGAACCTGCCCACAGGGCAGGCATTGAGATACAGGAGGGTAAAGAGGACCCTCTCTTAGAAAAGGAGAGCAGGAGGAAGACACCTGAGGCCTCAGCCATTGGACTTCACCAAGACCCAGAACTGGGTGATGCTGCTCTGAGGAGCCATCTGGATATGAGCTGGCCTCTGTTCTCACAGGGCATTTCTGAACAGCAGAGTGGGCTCAGTGTTCTCCTCAGTTCTCTCCAGGTCCCCCCCAGGGGAGAGGATTCCCTGGAGGTCCCTGTGGAGCAGTTTCGAATAGAAGAGATTGCAGAGGGTAGGGAGGAAGCAGTTCTTCCAATCCCAGTAGATGCAAAAGTTGGCTATGGTACCTCACAGTCATGTTCTCTGCTACCTTCCCAAGTCCCTTTTGAGACCAGAGGACCAAACGTGGACAGTTCTACAGACATGTTAGTGGAAGATAAGGTGAAGTCAGTAAGTGGGCCCCAAGGTCATCATAGATCTTGCCTTGTAAATAGTGGCAAGGACAGGCTTCCTCAGACCATGGAACCCAGCCCTTCAGAGACAAGCCTGGTCGAGAGGCCCCAAGTGGGGTCTGTGGTGCATAGGACTTCCCTTGGCAGCACTCTCAGCCTGACACGTTCCCCTTGTGCCTTGCCTTTAGCCGAATGTAAAGAGGGGCTTGTGTGCAATGGTGCCCCAGAGACTGAAAACAGGGCCTCAGAGCAGCCCCCAGGTCTTAGCACCCTCCAGATGTACCCCACACCCAATGGGCATTGCGCCAATGGGGAGGCTGGTAGGAGCAAGGACTCACTGAGCCGTCAGCTGTCTGCTATGAGCTGCAGCTCTGCCCACTTACACTCAAGGAACTTGCACCACAAGTGGCTGCATAGCCACTCAGGAAGGCCATCTGCAACCAGCAGCCCCGACCAGCCTTCCCGCAGCCACCTGGACGATGATGGCATGTCAGTGTACACAGACACGATCCAACAGCGCCTGCGTCAGATTGAGTCAGGCCACCAGCAGGAAGTAGAAACTTTGAAGAAACAAGTCCAGGAGCTGAAGAGTCGCCTGGAGAGCCAGTACCTGACCAGCTCCCTACACTTTAATGGAGACTTTGGGGATGAGGTGGTGAGTAGGCTGTGGTATTCCTCCATAGCTGCCATTCTGTTCAGCTGTGTTTGTTTGCCAACAGACTTCAATCCCCGACTCGGAAAGCAATCTGGATCAGAACTGTTTGTCTCGCTGCAGCACAGAGATTTTCTCTGAAGCCAGCTGGGAGCAGGTGGATAAACAGGACACAGAGGTACAGGCTCAGCCCCTGCTCTGAGTGCCATCCTGTCAGTAACCTGGTCCCATCTGTTTTGCAGATGACCCGTTGGCTTCCTGACCACCTGGCCGCCCACTGCTATGCGTGCGACAGTGCCTTCTGGCTTGCCAGCAGGAAGCACCACTGCAGGTACCATTGAGGGGCTGTGGTAGGGTGGGCTGACTAACATTGTTCTGTTTCTTCTCATCTCAAGGAATTGTGGGAACGTATTCTGCTCCAGTTGTTGTAACCAGAAGGTTCCAGTTCCCAGCCAGCAGCTCTTTGAACCCAGTCGAGTATGCAAGTCTTGCTATAGCAGCCTACATCCCACAAGCTCCAGCATTGACCTTGAACTGGATAAGCCCATTGCTGCCACTTCCAACTGAAGCTCAGTGACCTGGGTGGGCAGTGGCCAAGCTGCTGTTCCTATGACAGGCCCACTCAACCTGGGCAGACCGAGAGGCCCGTGCACTTTGGAATGGGAGCGTGGAACCACCTGTACAGAGTGACAGATTTGGGATGCACCACTGGATTGTAGATTGATTTTTCTTTCCTGTCCCCCTACTCCCTCCCTACCTTTTCCATCCTCCTCCTCTGCCTTCAAAAAAGGAAACTTTCCCTTGGTTGTCTTAATTTTTTTTTTTTTTGATGGAAGACCAAGGGTTGCCAGGCCCACTGTAACTGCCGAGCTGCCTGCTGTCACGTGACACTGAGGGATGGCTTGTTTCTTCCGGGTGGGAGGATGGTGGTCAGAGCCAGGAGTATGGAGATCTGAGACCGTGAGCAGGGAAGAAAGCCAGTGCTAACATGCAACCATTCCTCACGCCACCGCCACATCAGAGCTGGTTGGGAACCCTTTGCTGCTGGGGAGGCTGGAAGCATATTCCCCAAGAGCACTGCCCTGGGCATCATCTCCCTCCTGCGAGGAGCTGAGCCAGTCCCCTCACAGATGGATAAATGAGGCTGATGTTTGGAGGGAGAGGCACACGGTAAATGGCATCCCCTTAGGCGCCTCTTTGGGAAAGGAAAGTGGATGCTCCTTTGAGGCAGGCGAGGGGCTGGGAGTGGGTAGCCGTCATGTTGTCCCCCGTGGGATCCCATTTTTAACTTGACCCAGATTGTCTTGGGCTCCTTTTACTTTCAGGGGGCTGCTTTCCTGGGCCAGGCTGTGTAGCACTTCCCACCCTCAGGCATGAGTACAGACTGGTCAAAATGTTTATGCAGTCAAGGCCAAAGCCTGCCCTGAGCCCAGACACACCTGGGTCCCCATTCTGGGGCCTGGTCCCCTAAACAATCTCTTCCTCAGCCAGCACAGGGAAATCCAGACTCAGGGTTCCAGAAATCCCCCGTTCCCAAACCAAACCAATCATGGATCTTCCCTTTAAGGGGTAGAATCAGCCTTTAGAGTTACAAGCCCCTGGAAAAGGGAGCAGGTCCCATACAATCAGCCTTTCTCCTCTTCTCTTCTTGGGACAGGAATAACTGCTGAGCAGTCCCCCTTTGCCACTCCTGGCTGTCTGAGTGGGCACTTGTCTGGCTGCTGGCCAGCAGTGAAGGGCCACTTGGTGACTTCGTAGGGTTCCTTAGAGAAGTGACATGGCCTTGAGGAGATTCAGGGCACCTTTCCTCAGTGAGCTTTGATATGGTCCAAAAACAGCCTTAAATCAAGAATATTTGTGGAGGTAGGTGTGGGGAAGGTTGGAGAAGAGTTAGGTTTGTGCTTTGTAATCTTGGCATCCATGTTTTGTGCCTGCCCTCCCTCTTGGGGAGGCCATGCTTGACTCTGCTGAAAGCTGCTAACTGGTGACAGGGTGGATCATGGTGAGGACTAGGGGTAAGGTCAGGGAATGCTTAAGCTCTGGCCCTGCCCTGTATTCCTCTTCCCCTTGGTAGCAGTTCCCTGACCAAGGGCAAGGTGTGTCTCAGGAAGGTGGTTCTGTGCATGCCTGGGTGTGGTTAAGGCGTGGCCCAGAAGGCTTCCCTGGTGCTCTCAGTCCAGGCAAAGCCCAGAGCATCTGAGCACGTCTCTGACTTCCAGTGGCAACACAGTTTGAACGTGGTGAAACAGGGTGTAGTTCTTTTCCACATTCTGTGTCATCTAGTCGTGCAGGTAGGGAAAAAGTTGGTCTAATTGAAGATTGTGCATTTCCTAGTGACAGGTGCCAAGAGGTTATGATACGGGTTTCTTGGGTCTGATGTACAGTGTGAATAAATGCTTGCAGCTCTTAGCTCTTTTTTGATCGATGAAGCACTTTTTTATTAATATTTTCCTTTGTTAAAGGAGGAACCGTAACTCTCCATAGCTGTACATATAACCCTTTTCTCCTAAAGAGGAGTCAGTCAGTGCTCCTATATTTTTCATTTTTTGTCAAAGCAAGAAGTAAATACTTTAGAATTGTTAAATATATAAATAAAGCAAATAAAGTTGAGTGTTCCACATGGTAGCATTTGCTAACACTTCCTAATTCTTTGCCCTGTGGTTTATCCCCTCTTCGTCCCTTTTCCCTCTCACACAGAAGTGTTTGAGGGCCTGCTGGGAAACTGACCTTTGGCAAAGGAAAGCTACAGATAGCCTTCCGACTCTAGACCTTGGCAAGGAGCCTCACCATGATGTTCAAGCACTGAACGCATTTCCTCAGTGATTTTGCTCCTAAAATCTCCCAGGCTAAAAGAGGGCAAAGCAGTCAGGGATCTGACCTGGCAGCTATTCCTCCTTCTCTGAAGAGTTCCCATCAGTAGTCATTACAACTACCTCTCGCCTCAAGGCTCCATTTTTAGCTGCTGCTCTGATTTCAGGGCAGCCAGTACTCTGGCCCCTTCAGTCGGGGAGTGGAAGGAGATGTGGGGTGGGGGTGAGAAAATGCTTCTGCCTGTTGTTCTTGAAGGATAGACTATGGGTGGGCAGAGAGAACTGGGGGCAGAAATGGAATTAGATGTGATTGGGTTATGCAGTCAACTAGAGGTCTCCTTCCCGCCCTCTCTCCACACAGAGAGGAACCTCTGCTCCTTAGCTCTTACAGCAGGACTGTGGCATCTAGTCACTTCAATACTAGTTCTTGCTCTTCACAGAGGTAGATTTTTCTTTACCCTACAGCACTGTTGGGCATCCCTCCCATCACATGGGTCTGTGGGTGAGATATGTTATGCTGTTCCTCCCTCGGGAAGGTTGGTATTGAGGGGTGCCTTGCTCCAGAGGCGCCAGCCCAGCATCTGTGGTGAGTTGGCTAAGATCCAGAGTGACCTGCTCAGAGCTCCCCAGAGGCCTTCACTCTTTGGGGCAGTCTCTCTAGGGTCACTTTCTGAATGTACCTTCTACCTAAAGTATACAAACACAAAGAGCCAGCTGAGCTGGTTCTAGTGTGAAAGCCGTAAGTGCCACCCAGCAGGCGTTTGAAAACAAGAAATCATTCTTCTGTGGAAGGAGAATGTGCCATCTCAGCTACCCTCAGTCCGCCAGGCAGCCCAGTCTGTGTATTCATATGAAGTTGTGAAAACCATGAGTGTGTGCCATGGCCATCGTGTCTACACACAGCCACTATTGTTCCTGTGGGCTAGTCTCCAGCAAATTAAAACACTGGCATGGCCTAGGAAGGGCGTTGCGAGCTCCTAAATGGAAAGCTTCTCTGGGGGTAGGGAGATGAAGAGCCAAGATGCTGGTGAAGCAGGTGCAGTGAGGATCCAAGGCAAGGAATTGCCCTGAGGGAGGTGGCTGCATATGGAGAAAGGCAGTTCTCTGTGGGCAAGGCCAGCTTGCTTCAGGCTGTAGAGGGAATTTGGTCTGAAGCAACAGGGCATGAACTGTGACTTTGAGCTGCCAGGTTGTCTTCATCTCAGAACTTTCCTATCCTGGCACTCTCGTTACCTTTCTTCTATACCTTGGCCTCTGTAACTGCAGTCCAAAACAAGTTACAGCTGCCTTAATCCACTGAGATTCTCTATGAGGATGTACAGAAAAGTTTTCCTGTAATAATTTTGCTTATATGCTAACTCTTTTCATGTTAGCAAAGAATATTCTATGAATTAGAATGTTACTGTGGTAGATCTAAAGGAGAATGAACAGAAGGTGCTGGAGGACCTGTTAAACAATCTCTGGCTATTAAAAAACATCAAGATGAGAATTAAAGGCATATCCTGATATACTTGCCTGCTTGCACATGAGGCTGGGAGATCCCATGCCTGTTGAAGTTAACTCTAGCCCTGACCTCTATTGATCTTTTGGGAATGAGGGCTGATTTGAAGGTGCTGTTGCAGGATTTCATTTAGCTGCTGCCAGTTCAAGTGACCTGTCCCCAGGGCTGCAGCTGTATCCACCTGATTGCAGTAGGTGAGGGCTAACAGCAGAATTTAAAGTGGACCCTGGGCTGTGGAGCAAAGTGACTATCCATTTGGACTTTTGGATAATGTGGCAGGAGTCCCAGCTGTTTAATTTCTAGTCACATTTTCCAGAAAGTTGTTCTAAGTTGAGATTACTGACAAGATTTCTCAAGGGCAGGACCAGATATGTGAGAGACTTCTAGTTCAGAGCTGACCCCTCTAAGCCTCTGACACTTAAACACGAGTCCTGCTGTCCCCAGCACACAACTGCACTGAAGCCTTGTTCCTCTCGGCTGGTGTAGAGCTCATCTGCATGTTGTGTGCAGATACCAGTAGCCTCCCTGCTTGAACAGGCCTCTCCTAGGCTAGGCAGGTGTTCAGAGGCATGAAGGTCTGGGCAGGGGAAGGGCGTCTTCTGAAATGGGAGTTACCAGGTTTTTAAATGCTGCTATTGTTTTATTTACCATTTAAGGTCTTTTCTATTATATCTGAGTAACTAGTCAGTTTTTCTTACAGTGCTCATAGCAGTTGTATTTGAATTGTATTTTCAGTGAAATTTGTTTTACATTGCCATTTAAAATTGGCCTTTAACAGCTTCCCAACTAGCTTATAAGATTTTTTTTTTTAATGAAAACATAACCCATGAGGCTCAGATGCTGTTGAAGAAATAAATGGTATGTTGCTGCTGACAGTAGTGCTTGCCTATTGTAACAGCATTGGTTCTGCTGTAGCCTCGGTGACCATTTAAGTTGAATAAATCTGTCATTTTCACCCACAAACAGTTGTTGAGCCCCTGGATTTGGGTTGTCACTGTGGTTCTCCTGCCAGTGCTATAATCCAGTGTCGTAGGTGCAGGGTATGAATCAGCTCAGCCTCTTAGGAGAGAGGGGCTCTCAGCGAGGAGGGGGCGGGGGGGGGGTCACTATTTATCTTCCAGAGGCAGGGTTCATGGATTCCTGATGTTTAGAGGCGGAAGGGACCTTAGGTCACCTACTTCCACGGTTTTCATACTGTTCTCTGGGGCCTCGTGGAGAGGGAGCCTCCAGGCCCATTCAAAGCTTTATTAGATTTAAAAGTAAGATCTGGTATGAAGAAAGGTTTTGTTTGTTTCTTAAAATAAAAAGTCTGAAAATCACTAATCCAATCTCCTCCTTTTTCATTGAGGAAACTG